GCCCAGCTAATTTTGTATATTTAGTAGAGACAGGGTTTCTCCATGTTGGTCAGGCTAGTCTAGAACTCTTGACGTCAGATGATCCACGTGCCTCGGCCTCCCAAAGTGCTGGGATTACAGGCGAGAGCCACCGTGCCCGGCGCAGAATTCTTTTTTTTAGAGATGAGGTATTGCCATCTTGCCCAGACTTGTCTCGAACTCCTGGGCTCAAACAATCCACCCACCTCGGCCTCCCAAAGTGCTGAGATTACTGACATAAGCCACCATGCCTGGCCCCCAGAATTATGAATCCTGTGAGGATGGCTTCAAGGTGAGCGCTGAGCCAGACAAAAGGATGGGGTTTGGGAGCACCCTGCTTAGACTGGAAAGATAATGTTGGAGAAGACTTCCTGGAAGAGGGGCTTTTTGCGTAGAGTTTTGAAGAATGAGTAGGAGTTCTCCAGAGGAGGATGAGTAACTGCAATAACACCCAGTTTATCAAGTGCCTCCTATGTGTCTGGCCCTGTGCTTTACCCCTCATTTGACCACCTCTCCAGTGAGAGTCTCAGTCCTTTTTTTCCTGGTGAGGAAACAGGCATGGCAGAGAGGCATGACACATCAAGGTTGCCCTTCCTGGCTCCATCTAGCCCGTTCTCCTCTGCTTCCTTTGTTTTTCACCATCTTTAGCCTTTGACCCCAACCAAAAAGAGAAGAGAGGAAATCCCATGGGCATAGACAGCCACCTCTTAAACTCTTGTCTGGAATTTTTCACATAGTAACAATGTCTTTTTTTCCTCCAAAAAGACTCCCAGGCTGGAATGGTGTCCTCATATCGAGGAAGAGGATACTGAGGCCCAGAAATGTGCCCTAGCTTTACTAGGAGCGCCCCCACCTAAAGATCCTCCCCCTAAATACACCCCCAGACCCCGCCCAGCTGTGGTCATTGGAGTGTTTACTCTGCAGGCAGGGGGAGGAGGGCGGGACTGAGCAGGCGGAGACGGACAAAGTCCGGGGACTATAAAGGCCGGTCCGGCAGCATCTGGTCAGTCCCAGCTCAGAGCCGCAACCTGCACAGCCATGCCCGGGCAAGAACTCAGGACGGTGAATGGCTCTCAGATGCTCCTGGTGTTGCTGGTGCTCTCGTGGCTGCCGCATGGGGGCGCCCTGTCTCTGGCCGAGGCGAGCCGCGCAAGTTTCCCGGGACCCTCAGAGTTGCACTCCGAAGACTCCAGATTCCGAGAGTTGCGGAAACGCTACGAGGACCTGCTAACCAGGCTGCGGGCCAACCAGAGCTGGGAAGATTCGAACACCGACCTCGTCCCGGCCCCTGCAGTCCGGATACTCACGCCAGAAGGTAAGTGAAATCTTAGAGATCCCCTCCCACCCGGTGACCAGCTTCCCTATCTGTCTTCCCACAGTGCGGCTGGGATCCGGCGGCCACCTGCACCTGCGTATCTCTCGGGCCGCCCTTCCCGAGGGGCTCCCCGAGGCCTCCCGCCTTCACCGGGCTCTGTTCCGGCTGTCCCCGACGGCGTCAAGGTCGTGGGACGTGACACGACCGCTGCGGCGTCAGCTCAGCCTTGCAAGACCCCAGGCGCCCGCGCTGCACCTGCGACTGTCGCCGCCGCCGTCGCAGTCGGACCAACTGCTGGCAGAATCTTCGTCCGCACGGCCCCAGCTGGAGTTGCACTTGCGGCCGCAAGCCGCCAGGGGGCGCCGCAGAGCGCGTGCGCGCAACGGGGACCACTGTCCGCTCGGGCCCGGGCGTTGCTGCCGTCTGCACACGGTCCGCGCGTCGCTGGAAGACCTGGGCTGGGCCGATTGGGTGCTGTCGCCACGGGAGGTGCAAGTGACCATGTGCATCGGCGCGTGCCCGAGCCAGTTCCGGGCGGCAAACATGCACGCGCAGATCAAGACGAGCCTGCACCGCCTGAAGCCCGACACGGTGCCAGCGCCCTGCTGCGTGCCCGCCAGCTACAATCCCATGGTGCTCATTCAAAAGACCGACACCGGGGTGTCGCTCCAGACCTATGATGACTTGTTAGCCAAAGACTGCCACTGCATATGAGCAGTCCTGGTCCTTCCACTGTGCACCTGCGCGGAGGACGCGACCTCAGTTGTCCTGCCCTGTGGAATGGGCTCAAGGTTCCTGAGACACCCGATTCCTGCCCAAACAGCTGTATTTATATAAGTCTGTTATTTATTATTAATTTATTGGGGTGACCTTCTTGGGGACTCGGGGGCTGGTCTGATGGAACTGTGTATTTATTTAAAACTCTGGTGATAAAAATAAAGCTGTCTGAACTGTTCCCTGTGGTGTCCAGGATAAGGGAAGGTGACC